TTTAGTTCATAGACCTGCTCAGAGGTTCCAGCTGATACCACTTGGTGTTTTTTGTGGTTTTGTTGTTGTTGTTTTGCACATACTCTTTAATCACTATTCAGCTATTTTGTAGGATAAACTGCTCTACACATGACTGCTGGGTTTAAGCCAGTTAGTGTACCATGCACCCTGACACCTAAAACAATTTGTGATTTTGCAAACTTGAAATTTATAGTGAAGTATTTATCTTGCATATTAGATGCAAATTTTAAATATAACTTCTCCCAAATTAAAGTTCTTCATGAACTGGTCACAAACTAAAAACTTTGCCTGCAGCCCTGTTTCGAGGGGTAAAGAAGATACCCTGCTTACCCTGCTATAATTTTTTTTTTTTTTTTTTTTTTTGAGACGGAGTTTCGCTCTTGTTTCCCAGGCTGGAGTGCAATGGCGCGATCTCAGCTGACTGCAACCTCCGCCTCCCAGGTACAAGCCATTCTCCTGTCTCAGCCTCCCAAGTAGCTCGAATTACAGGCATGCGCCACCACGCCTGCCTAATTTTTTGTATTTAGTAGAGACAGGATTTCACCATATTATGCTGGTCGCGAACTCCTGACCTCCGGTGATCGACCCGCCTCAGCCTCCCAAAGTGCTGGGATTAAGGCGTGCGCCACCGCGCCCGGCCCCTGCTATAATCTTTTCAGAATTCGTCTGCAAGGTCTTCAACACTGTTACCCTGAACACACTTCCGGCATGAAATATGAATGCCCTACATTTCTTAAATTGTGCATCTAACAATGGAGAAGATTAGTCTCTAAAAATTATAATTCCCTTAGGAACGATTTAGTAAACCTGGTGAATTACTCGAGCAGAGCGCCTGTCCACCACTTTAAGGCTTCAAGCTCCAGCCCGACGCCCCTCCTTCCCTCTCCACGCCCTTCCCTGACAAGGCTTGAGTGGCGGGCGAGAGCAGGGCTGGGCGGGGCCTCCCGTCCCTCGGGCGGGGTGTCACTTCCAGGTTCCGCGAGCACTTCCGGGTCGTCAGCTCAGTTCTGCGGTTTCTGCGGCGGCTGGAGAGGTGGTCGGAGAAGTAGGAACCTCCTGCCGGGCTCGTGGCGGCTTCTGTCCGCTCCGCGGAGGGAAGCGCCTTCCCCACAGGTAGTGGGTTAGGGAGGGCAGGGTTAGGGAGGTTTTTTAAATGTCTCATTCCTGTGCTTTGTAGCTTGTTGTTTGAAGTCTGCCTTCCAACTTTCTTCGTGCGAACTCCGACAAAAGGAACGAATTTTAAACTTGGTGGTTTAATCAAAAAATGCTAGGACGAGTTACTTCCGAATTTGACTTCTAATTTTCTGAACTGCAAAACAAGAAGGGAACAATAAATTTCTGTGGCTGATACCACATCTAAAAGATTAGAACACTTAACAAGGAATTTTTAAAGAATGTAAGAACATTGAAATCAGCACTTTTAACAAATCTTTTTTAACAATTTTATATTAAATTTTTAGGACATCAATGCAAGCTTGAATAAGAAAAACAAATTCTTCCTCCTAAGCCATGGCATATCAGTTATACAGAAATACTACTTTGGGAAACAGTCTTCAGGAGAGCCTAGATGAGCTCATACAGGTGGGAGACTGAATTAAAAATCAAACATTTTTTAACGGGATTTATGACCTTTACCTTTTCTCAGTCTCAACAGATCACCCCCCAACTTGCCCTTCAAGTTCTACTTCAGTTTGATAAGGCTATAAATGCAGCACTGGCTCAGAGGGTCAGGAACAGAGTCAATTTCAGGGTAAGGATATTTTCCTGAATCTAGAAGCCTGTTTCACGGTATTTCTAAATGTTTTGTTTTAAAGGGCTCTCTAAATACGTACAGATTCTGCGATAATGTGTGGACTTTTGTACTGAATGATGTTGAATTCAGAGAGGTGACAGAACTTATTAAAGTGGATAAAGTGAAAATTGTAGCCTGTGATGGTAAAAGTAAGTGCTTGCCTTATTTCTGTGAAAGCTACTACTTTACTTTACTTTCTCTTTTGTTTCCTAGATACTGGCTCCAATACTACAGAATGAATAGAAAAAATATGACTTTTTTACACCATCTTCTGTTATTCATTGCTTTTGAAGAGAAGCATAGAAGAGACTTTTTATTTATTCTAGAATTGCAGAAATGACTACACTGTGCTATACCAGAGAATTCCAGTAGAAAGAAACTTGTAACTCTGTAGCCTCTTACATCACCTTTATTATACAGCATGAAAAACCATAACTTTTTTTTAAGGACAAAAGTTGTTGCCTTCCTAAGAACCTTCTTTAATAAACTCATTTTAAAACTCTGAGTAATAACTGGTGAAGCTATTAAGGTAGCAATATGAAGATATTAGATAATGCATTTTCCCATTTCCTTTGCAAGGAACATGATGCCCTTTCAGAATGCTTATTTCAATAAAGTCATGTTTTGTCAGTTGTAACTTTACCTGATGAAAGCATCAGCAGGGGCAAAACCAAACTCTGGATGGAATTTTTTAAGAAAATCCCTTGCTTTTTAAAATACAAAACCAAAGTTAATCATTGGTATAAAAAAACCCAAGTACAACTTGATTAGGAAAAGTTAGACAATCATAGCAAAAACAAAACCAAAAAACTTTCCTTCTTAGACCAGGTAACATGAGGAAGGGGGAAAAAAACCCAAACAAAATAGTCCCCCCACATGACAGGTGTCTTCAGCTTGCCATATTGATCCAAAGTTCATACATTTTATCATGTACAAGATACATTAGACTTACAATAAAGTCTAATTATTAGACTTTTATGTCAGTGGATTGTGCTTGCAGAAATACAGAAGTAACATACTGACCCTAGGTGAGGAGTTTCTTACATGGTTAACTGGATTGACCCAATTGGAGTAAAAGATTTTTGCTGTTACCTCGATGCTCCTGCAGTTGTTACCTCAGCATGCCACTGTAGTCCTTGACTCTCACATTAAAACTAACTTTGGCTAGGTACTGGTGGCTCACACCTGTAAGTAATCCCAGTACTTTAGGAGGCTGAGACTGGAGGATTACTTGAGTCCAGGAGTTGGAGACCAGCCTGGCCAATATAGACTGTCCCTACAAAGAAAATAAAATTGTTTCATCTTCCAATTCATTCTATGCATGTATTTCCATGTTCCCTT